GTATTTTTAGTAGAGACTGGGGGTTCGAGGAACTCCTGGCTGTAAGTGATCCCCCCCGCCAAGGCTTCCCAAAGTGCTGGGATTACAGGCGTGATCTACCGTGCCCAGACCTTGAGCGGTTTTCATAACAGACTGTGAAAGACGGTTCACACCTTCACCCTGACAACCGCCGCCCAAGGCGACGCACCCTTTGCCGAAGTCGCCCCCACTTGCATTCCGTCACCTCTCAGGAAGGACCGAGCCCGCAAGTCCCTCAGCCCCAGCGTCTCCGTACCTCGGGATTGTAGTCGGCCGCGTCAACAGACGCAACCCCAGCCTCAAGGGAGCGGGAGATTCAACTCCCCGCACACGCGCCTCCTCGCAGCGACTTCCTGTGCGCGAGAAGCTTCTCTGAGCGGCTGCACCCAGGATCCTCCGCGGCAGCGCCAGGACTCTATTTCCCAGAGGGCTGTGCGGGCGACTTCTTTCGCCTTCCCATCTCCTCCTGCTTCTTCAGCCTTAGCACTGTGGGAGTAGAGTAGAAAGAGAATCAGGACCAGGCGGCATCAGTTTGTAGTCCAGATTTTTACCTTGTTAAAGAATCATCTAATTAGCTTCTTGCCTTTACTAGAAGTCAGGGAGTGTTAACCTTTTCCGAAGAGCAAGCGGTAGGTTGCCATGGAAACGCGTTGTGACGGGTTTCTGAGAAAACAAGCGGAAGTAAGGGGCGGAGTTGAGGCAGAAGTTTAGGTAATGTGACCTCTGATTGGTGGAGAGGTACCTCACGGTGCATTCCGATTGGTCTGACACTGACACATGCGCAGTAGAACCAGAAGGCGTTCCAAAGCGGCTAGAACGGAGGGGAGGGGGATGAGCAATGAGGGAATAATCCCCATTCCGTCTGGAATCAGAGGGCGGGCCTGCCGCGGAGGCATCTGGGAAACGGAGTTCCCAGGCAGGCGAAGCCCAGGGGCCGTCAGGAAGTCAGCGGCGCCTGCGCGGGCGCCTCAGATTCAGGATGCGCGCGCAGCGCTCTCCGCCCAGCGGAAGTTTTCGCTGGGCAACTGAGAAGGTGAGTCCGGGTAACTGCGGAGGATCCGAGGGTCAGGCTGCAGAAGCCCAGAATCCCACCCCAGTCCCCAAGTACAGAGGTGAGGGGAAGCGAGGCGAACGAGGGGACGTCCCCCGACCCCCTAGCCGCAGCTCGGCCGGGGCGTCCGTGACGTCAGCACGACCGTTTGTGGGAGGCGGAGGCCCCTGCTGTCGGGGTTCGGAATGAGAGCGGCTCCGGGTCGCGGGGTTCACTGGCCTCCTCTTGAGCTTCCCAAGCCACCTTGGGCTCCGTGTTGGGCATGGCTAAGGCGGAGATGGGCGGAACTTGTGGGAAGTTCGACAGCTCCTCCGCTGTGAAACTTGGCGTCTAAGTCATCCCGTGGTTTCTATGGAGGTGCGGCCGAAGGGAGGCTCTGTCGTCGCCTAGGCAATCGCCCCACCTGCGCTGAGGTGGGGTCTGACTTTTAGCCTTTTTGCTGTGCGAGTCAGCCTCTCCACTTTTGTTCACTTACAGGTCGCTGTCAAGATGGAGTTTCCAACCCAGTAAATCCAAGGGCCAGACCGTGACCTCATAAAGGTATTATCCCTTGGGCACAGCCTCTCAAGACCTTCACTTTGTGTTTGTTCATTCTGTTTTGTAGCATGATCTCCTTCTGTCCAGACTGTGGCAAAAGTATCCAAGCGGCATTCAAATTCTGCCCCTACTGTGGAAATTCTTTGCCTGTAGAGGAGCATGTAGGGTCCCAGACCTTTGTCAATCCACATGTGTCATCCTTCCAAGGTAAGAACCAGAGCATTGAGCCTGTTTCTGCGCTCCAGTCTGCATTTTGTCTGCCTTTCTTTAGGCTCAAAGAGAGGGCTGAACTCCAGTTTTGAAACCTCTCCTAAGAAAGTGAAATGGTCCAGCACCGTCACCTCTCCCCGATTATCCCTCTTCTCAGATGGTGACAGTTCTGAGTCTGAAGATACTCTGAGTTCCTCTGAGAGATCCAAAGGTAAGAGTTAAGGTCTATCTGGCCTGACTCTTTGCTTTTACTTTATTCTTACATCCTCCTGCAGGCTCCGGGAGCAGACCCCCAACCCCCAAAAGCAGCCCTCAGAAGACCAGGAAGAGCCCTCAGGTGACCAGGGGTAGCCCTCAGAAGACCAGCTGTAGCCCTCAGAAGACCAGGCAGAGCCCTCAGACGCTGAAGCGGAGCCGAGTGACCACCTCACTTGAAGCTTTGCCCACAGGGACAGTGCTGACAGACAAGAGTGGGCGACAGTGGAAGCTGAAGTCCTTCCAGACCAGGGACAACCAGGGCATTCTCTATGAAGGTACACTCTGTCCATGGGCGGCCAGGGACTGGATAACCTCACTCCCTTGTTTGTTCCCCCACAGCTGCACCCACCTCCACCCTCACCTGTGACTCAGGACCACAGAAGCAAAAGTTCTCACTCAAACTGGTAAGTGACCCTGCAGGTGGGGGGCAGCTTGGGACAGCCTTCTGCCCCTCCTGTCCCCCACCAGGATGCCAAGGATGGGCGCTTGTTCAATGAGCAGAACTTCTTCCAGCGGGCCGCCAAGCCTCTGCAAGGTACCTGACAGGGAACTGGGCAAGGAGGGGAGGGGTTCTAACCTCAAGCCCCTGCTTTCCGCAGTCAACAAGTGGAAGAAGCTGTACTCGACCCCACTGCTGGCCATCCCTACCTGCATGGGTTTCGGTGTTCACCAGGACAAATACAGGTGAGCTGCTCTGCTCACTGCTTGCCTCACCGCTCCCACCTCCTGGGGTGCTTGTGTCTTCCAGGTTCTTGGTGTTACCCAGCCTGGGGAGGAGCCTTCAGTCGGCCCTGGATGTCAGCCCAAAGCATGTGCTGTCAGAGAGGTCTGTGCTGCAGGTGGCCTGCCGGCTGGTGCGTACCCAGAAGTTGCTCAGCTGCCGCGTTCATGCAGACACTGACTTGCTTCTTCCCCCAGCTGGATGCCCTGGAGTTCCTCCATGAGAATGAGTATGTTCATGGAAATGTGACAGCTGAAAATATCTTTGTGGATCCAGAGGACCAGAGTCAGGTAAGAGCCAGCTCCTGCCCACTCTGGAAGATCCAATCTGTATGGCTTTTCCCTGTGTCCACAGGTGACTTTGGCAGGCTATGGCTTCGCCTTCCGCTATTGCCCAAGTGGCAAACACGTGGCCTACGTGGAAGGCAGCAGGAGCCCTCACGAGGGGGACCTTGAGTTCATTAGCATGGACCTGCACAAGGGATGCGGTACGAGGCCAGGGATGGGTTTGGGACCGCAGTTGAGCTGCCACCTTTACTCCTCCTTCCCCAGGGCCCTCCCGCCGCAGCGACCTCCAGAGCCTGGGCTACTGCATGCTGAAGTGGCTCTACGGGTTTCTGCCATGGACAAATTGCCTTCCCAACACTGAGGACATCATGAAGCAAAAACAGAAGTGAGTCTAGGGGTCAGCAGAACCCCTGCAGGGAGACCTTTCACATGTGTTTCTGTCCCTTCAGGTTTGTTGATAAGCCGGGGCCCTTCGTGGGACCCTGCGGTCACTGGATCAGGCCCTCAGGTACGTCCTGAAGGGAGCGGGAACAGGCGGGGCTCTCCCTTGCTGGGGGTTGTCTTGACCACAGAGACCCTGCAGAAGTACCTGAAGGTGGTGATGGCCCTCACGTATGAGGAGAAGCCGCCCTACGCCATGCTGAGGAACAACCTAGAAGCTTTGCTGCAGGATCTGCGTGTGTCTCCATATGACCCCATTGGCCTCCCGATGGTGCCCTAGGTGGAATCCAGGTGGGAAGAGCTTGTGAGGCTTAAGCCTCTCAGAGACACTAACAGCATTTTTATTGTCTTCCAGAACTTTCCATTTGCAGTGTGCAACAGAAAAAAAAAAATGAAGTAATGTGACTCAAGGCCTGCTGTTTAATCACAGATAAGCTTCTAGAACAAGCCCTGGAATGTGCATTCCTGCCACTGGTTTCAGGATACTCATCAGTCCTGATTAGCCTCCCGGAGGGCCCCAGTTTCCCTCCCGTGAATGTGAAGTTCCCCATCTTGGTGGCCTGCCCTTCAGCCAGTGTCCTAGCAAAGCTGGATGGGGTTGGGCCGGCCCACAGGGGGGACCCCTCCTACCCTTGACACCTCTGTGCTTTGGTAATAAATTGTTTTACCAGAGCTTGAGGAGTCAGTTATCTGTAAAAGTTCTT